CAGGAGTTCGAGATCAGCCTGGCCAACATGGTAAAACCCTGTCCCTACTAAAAATACAAAACATAGCCAGGCATGATGGCGGGCGCCTGTAGTCCCAGCTACTTGGGAGGCTGAGGCAGGAGAATCACTTGAACCCGGGAGGCGGAGGTTGCGCCATTCACTGAACACCAGCCTGGGCGACAGAGCCACAGAGCAAGACTCCATCTCAAAATAAATAAATAAATAAATAAAAGGTTAAGGCCAGGTGTGGTGGCTCACACCTGTAATCCCAGCACTTTGGGAGGCCAAGGTGGGAGGATCACTTGAGCCCAGGAGTTTGAGACCAGCATGGGCCACATAGCAAGACCTTGTCTAAAAAAAATGGTTAAGATAGTAAATTTTGTTATGTGTATTTTACCACAATACAAAATAATAAATTGTAAAGAAAAAAAAAGTTTTTCTAGTCTGAATCAACACAGTTGGCATTGCTCATGCTAGAAAACCTGCGCCTCCCAGAGAAAAATGTCTGGCTTATGAGGGGTAGGAAGGGGGGAACAGAAGGGATACTAACAGGGACTGGGCAGAGAAGAACAAGAACTAGGAAGCACTAAAGAAGGAATTGAGGCCGAGTACCAAGGGATAGTGACAGGTACGGGGGCACCCACGAACAACGTTCAAACATATTTTCATCCAGTAACCTGTATTTACATGCAAATATATTGGTTTATGCAAAACAGCGGAGGCCTCGGGGGAGGGTTTTTTAGTCTCAAGCTTGTGCAGTCATTGAAAAAGAGACGCAAAGCTGTCTCTGGGGTACTCCACGTCCGCCTTGCCCCTGGGAGCTGGGCCGGTTCCAGGAGGACGAAGACTGAATTAGCTCGGCTTGCAGAGAAAGGCGAGCAGCGCCCCTACACGGAGAGTAGCGGTGCGCCTACAAAGTCGCGCATGCCCACTCCGGCCTCCCGCTCCACTCCTAAGGCAGGCGGCGAGGCTTAGTGCGCAAGCGCCATTCGTCGGCGCCGACTCCTCCCGCTAAGGCGGGAACACGCGGGGCCCAAGATGGCGGCCAGCCGGTACCGGCGTTTTCTTAAGCTCTGTGAGGAATGGCCAGTGGACGAGACCAAACGGGGCCGGGACTTGGGCGCTTACCTGCGACAGCGGGTAGCACAGGCCTTTCGGGAGGGAGAGAATACCCAGGTGACCGGCGGGGAGGCGGCTGGGACGAGGGGGCTCACCTCCTTTGGGATTCTTTGCTTTTCAGGTTGCAGAGCCTGAGGCCTGTGATCAGATGTACGAGAGCTTAGCGCGACTCCATTCAAACTACTACAAACACAAGGTGAGTGGGCCACAGTCTTTTATATACCCAGCTCCCTTCACTTCCTTTCTGCCCCGGTGACCAGTACCCTCGCCCCAGAGACACCAGCTTCAGTGGCCTGTCGTTGGAAGAGTACAAGCTGATCCTGTCCACAGGTAATGAAAGCACAGCTGCCTTTTCTCATTGGTCCCTCTCTCTTTTTGTCTTCCCCTTTTGCAGACACCTTGGAAGAGCTTAAGGAAATAGATAAAGGCATGTGGAAGAAACTGCAGGAGAAGTTTGCCCCCAAGGGTCCTGAGGAGGATCATAAGGCCTGAGCTCAGGCCTTACCTCGTGCACATACCTAGGTGTGGAGTCTTGTACATTGCCATCGTCAATAAAACTGCCCCAGTTTCCCCTTGACCTTACGGTTTGGGAATCTCCTCTAGCTTTCCCAGAAAGGAAGCCCTTGCTGCTCTAAAGAAAGTTTCAGCCTGAGAAGGGATGGTGATTGAGCTATCTGCTGTGACTGCTGCTCAGGGTAGGGAAATCTCCTGGGGAGAGGAAATGCAGGTTTCCCTCTGGGCCTGATGAGGGTAATGGGGCCTCGGCACAAGGTGCTTCCTGCATTGCCACGGGAGCCCCCGCCCCTCTGGCACGGGTCTGGTGTCTCCTGGCAAGATACTCAGGCTCCCTTTTGTTGTAGGAGCTCCTGGGAGGAAGCCAAAAATAGCAGTAAATACTGAAAAGGGCATCCTGTTGCAAACAGAAAGCAGTAGGGAGGTGTGAGGCCGAGAGAGGCAAAAAGCCTGCTTGGCCCTCATCCCCACTGACTCAGAGAAGGATGGACCTTAGGCCTCTATCCCTGACCTTGCAAAAACCCACATTGCCCAGTTGGCTTAAGGGACAGGGAAGCTATAGACAGGCCTTGGCCAAGCGGGGCCTCAGCTGCAGTTGGCTTCAGCACTGTGGGCAGGTTCTGTAGGTGGCCACAAGTCAGAGGCCCTGCTGGCTGAGGACACACACAGGGTCACCTCATTATTCCATGGAACCTTGGCTCTTACTGATATTGAGCATCCTTCTCTCTGGAACCGTGAGGGACAGGGCTGGGCCCACAGCGGCCCTGGTGGGTACAAAGTGGAAGTGGGTTCTTAACCTCGTCTGTGTCTAGACTCCTCAGGATGTTCTGAAATGCATAAAATAAAATCGACAGGACTGCCGTAGAAACCAGTTATGCCGAAATGCAGTTCTGGGTAGGC